TTGTTTTTTAGAGAGACAGGGTCTCATTCTGTCACCTCAGCTGGAATTCAGTGTTGTGATCCTCACCCACTGCAGCCTTCAACTCCTGAGTTCAAGCGATCCTCCCACCTCAGCCTCCTGAGTAGCTGGGACTGCAGGCACATGCCACCATGCCTGTTAAATTTTTTGATTTTTTTTTTTCAGAATGGGGGTCTCACTCCATTGCCCAAGCTGGTCTCAAACTGTTAGCCTCTAGTGATCCTCCCACCTTGGGCTCCCAAAGAGCTGGGATTACAGGTGTGAGCCACTGTACCCAGGCAAAAGATAACTTTGGAACACCACCTGAGAATGTTACTTACAATGAATCCTGTCCTCATTCTCATTTACTTATTTGGATGGAGTTTCCTGAAATTTGTCTCACTATCATCTAGGATCCTTTTTCTTTCTCCAACTGGGAGATTGTGTCTGGTTTGGAAACTGCAAGCCCTGTTCAGGAAAAGGGAAAAGACCCAAGGCACACACCCAGTCCCCAGGTGATCATCAGGCCCAGGTGAAAACTCAGGCCTTAGGTGCACCTCCGGCCTCAGGTGGACACCCAGGCCCCAGGTGATCACCAGTCCCCAGGTGGACACAAGGCCTTAGGTGAACAACAAGACCCAGTAGGCCATCAGGCCCCAGCTGGATACAGTCCCCAGGTGAACACAAGGCCCCAAGAGGGACATAGGCCAAGGCAGACATCAGGCCCCAGGTGGACATCAGGCCTGAGGACGACATCTGGCCCCTGGTGAACATCAGGCACAGGTGTCCAAGCAGAGCCTGGGTGGACATAACTGTGTACGGGTCAGGAGATGACCTGAGGGGAGGGTGAGTAGTCAGTAACCCAGTGGAGTCCTGAGTAGGCTTATGGAAGGAAGGGGCCTAGGGGACAGAACCGTAAAGAAGCGACCTCACTTCCTCGATGATGACACACACGAAGAGAACTTAGAACTCTGGTAACCAGGCACCCATATCCTAGAGTCAGCGCCGTAACCAGCTCACTTTGTGGGAGACGCTCAAGAGAGCAAGATGTTCTCCTGTTGCTTCCCCACTTCGAGAGGTTGCTGCTTCAGGAATGGAGGGAGTGAGAGCCTTTTCCGACAATGCCGAAGAAGGCTCATCCCTCACCCCAGACGCCTGTGGCCCTTTGTAAGAAGGCGCACCCAGGTACCACAGGACAGCCCGGGGCAGGCCCTAGCTGGCCAGGCCACACCAGAGATCCCATCGGGGCTGCCTCTGCACATTGTCCTTGTCCAGGAGGAGATTCGGGAGCCCATGGAGGCACAGACACATGGTGAGGTGGCTGCAGCCTGGAAGACTTTGCGGACTGATGCTGGTGACCCTTTCTCCTTTTTCAGCTCCTGGTCCGTACGCAGACATAGCAGCACTTGCGGCACCGGCTGTCGAGCCAAAGCCAGCATGGGAAGAGCCCCCTCCAGAGAGAGCGCTGGAGGTGGAGGGAGCTCCAGCCAAGGACCAGCCCAGCCAGGAGCTGCCTGAAATCATGGCACCTACTGTAGCCACTGGCCTTAATGCTGGAGCTGAAAACGTGGCTGGAGAGAGAAGTGGGAGGGAGGGGGTGACAAGCACAGCCCCAGCCAGCAGATCCCATGCTGCCCCTAGTCCTGGGCATGGTGGCAAACATGGAGGCGGAGACCAGGGCATTCAGACTGGACTCCTGTACCTCGCTGGAGAGAGGCTTCTCTCATTCGCCGGAACCACAGCCCTGCTGCTGCAGGGCCTGTTTATTGTGCTAATTCTGGTGGGGTATATCTCTGTGAAGGTGATGCTCAAGAGCATTAAAACAAGGCTGGGAAGAAGAGTTCCAGCAGCTCCTCCTGCTCTCAGACGCAATCTTCTCCTCCAGGCATGGAAGTGTGTCTGCAACTGGGCATCCAGGCTGTTTGCCCCTAATGTGCTGCCCCGAACGGGCTCTTAACAGGTGGGCAGGGGTTGAGGGGACCAGGAGGTGGCTCCAAAGGGTACAGCAAGGAAAGCTTTTAAAGACAGCTGTTGTGCTCCAGGCTCTCCATGCCACCACCTGCCCTAGCATTTATTAATAGTGTTAGAATTACAAGTTTATGAAATGAAATATAAATAAAGTTTGATTTCTGAAACTTCTCACCTTTTTGAACTCCCTAATGTTAGATGGT